GTCGCCCAGGCTAGAGTGCAGTGGAGTGATCTCAGCTCACTGCAACCTCTGCCCCTCAGGTTCAAGTGATTCTCCTGCCTCAGTCTCCTGACTAGCTGGGATCACAGGCACCTGCCATCACACCCAGCTACTTTTTGTATTTTTAGTACAGATGGGGTTTCGCCATGTTGGCCAAGCTGGTCTCAAACTCCTGACCTCAGGTGATCCAGCTGCCTCAGCTTCCCAAAGTGTTGGATTATGGGTGTGAGCCACTGGGCCCAGCCACTGTACAATTCTTTAAACTTTTATATGTGTTTGGATTTTTCATAATATTAGAAAAGGGAAAGAAAAAAATGTCTGGCAAATAGTCAGCACTCGTAAGTATAAGATTTTGGGAATATATTCCCTTCTGGGAGAATCCACATTTCGAATGCCTGGGAAGGGCTCTGTTTGTCCTGACAGATGGCAGATTTCAGGTGAGAGCACCTACTAAGCCTAGAGGTGATAAGCTACTTTGCCCACCTAGAGCTGCTGGTGGTGACCTTAAGTTTACTATGTTTCTCCTGGTATACGGCACTTGGCCCAGAGTGGACTCCAGCTTGCCACCTGTCACCCAGGCTGGAGTGCAGTGGCGTGATCTTGTCTCACTGCAGCCTCAACGTCCTGGGCTCAGGCGATCTTCCCTACCTCCCTCCTGATTAGTTGAGGCTACAGGTGCTCGTCACCATGCCCGGCTAATTTTTGTTTTTGTTTTTTGTTTTGGTAGAGATGGGGTCTCACACTCTTGCCCAGGCTGAGCTAGAACTCCTGGCCTCAAGCGATCTGCCTCTGCCTCCCAAAGCATTGTAATGACAGGTGTGAGTCACCATGCCCAGCCAGGAACTCAGAGAATCTTACCCTATGCTGTAGTATCTGTTGACTATGGGGTAGAGGCAGGATAAGGTGTTCCAGACCCTGCCTGACACCTGATCCGAAGAGGTTGCTCATGTTTGCTCAGGAGGTGAGGTTCACACAATAAAGGGCAGGAGGAGGGCTTGGACCTGGTATAAAACATCTGGAAGTTTCCAGGGGGCTGCTTTGCATCTGAAACTGTCAGGTGAGGGGTGACAGAGATGCCTGAATCTGAGTAATCTTCATTTGCTCTTTTCTTCCCACTCCAGCCCCAGAATGTTGACAGTCGCTCTCCTAGCCCTTCTCTGTGCCTCAGCCTCTGGCAATGCCAGTAAGTGAGATACCAGGAGCCTGGTATTGGGGTTTCTCCCTCCAACTCCTGCTTGCCCCTCCAGTTCAGGCCAGGTCTTCCTCCTATAGTGGAGAGTATGGAGGTGGTGGTGGAAAGCGATTCTCTCATTCTGGCAACCAGTTGGACGGCCCCATCACCGCCCTCCGGGTCCGAGTCAACACATACTACATCGTAGGGTAAGATTCTTTGAATTCCTGGCTGGGCGCGGTCTTTCTCCTTCCTTCCTCCCCTCTTCCTCAGTCTTCAGGTGCGCTATGGCAAGGTGTGGAGCGACTATGTGGGTGGTCGCAACGGAGACCTGGAGGAGATCTTTCTGCACCCTGGGGAATCAGTGATCCAGGTTTCTGGGAAGTACAAGTGGTACCTGAAGAAGCTGGTATTTGTGACAGACAAGGGCCGCTATCTGTCTTTTGGGAAAGACAGTGGCACAAGTTTCAATGCCGTCCCCTTGCACCCCAACACCGTGCTCCGCTTCATCAGTGGCCGGTCTGGTTCTCTCATCGATGCCATTGGCCTGCACTGGGATGTTTACCCCAGTAGCTGCAGCAGATGCTGAGCCTCCTCTCCTTGGCAGGGGCACTGTGATGAGGAGTAAGAACTCCCTTATCACTAACCCCCATCCAAATGGCTCAATAAAAAAAATATGGTTAAGGCTAGTCTGTGTGGGGGCATCTGTGGCTGGGATATCTGCCTCCTGACTTAGCCGGGGACGTGCAAATCTCACTTCTGGCTGGCTTTGGACATCTGTCTGGAAGATGGGAAGATGAGGGAGAGGTATGTAAGAATCCTGGGCTTTGTGCTATAATTTATCAAGAGGAGATGAGATTCTGGCTTGCATCAACGCTCTTCAAGGACAGCTCCTTGGAACATTGATCCAAACTGGAGTCATGGGTCTGAGGGCAAGGCCTAGTTGTGGCTTACACCAAAACCCCAGATGTCCCACTCTCCAGCTCTCCTCACCCCTGGTCCTCCCCTTGAGAAAGTGGTGAACTCACTTGCTGTGTGTGGGTGGCCAGGACCATTAGCCTTTGTTCTTTCCCAGAACCCACCTGACTCCTGAAACTTAGCTGAAGTCTGTGCCCGAGGACCCTGCCCTGTTACCAGGCCCAGTTCCTCCTCACCTCTACCCATGAGCCCCGGTGTCCTGCTAAGCCCTCTCAGATCTGGGATTCCTCCTTCCTCAGGAAGCCACCACCTTCTCAGCAGTGGAAACCCTGCCCACACTATGCTCTTAGGCTTTAGCCATCAGAAGGTTACAGTGGACTGCGGGAGGCTGACACTAGGCTGAACTCATTAAGGAATGAATGGGAGGTGAGAAGACACAGGCAGCAAGAATCGAGTGTTTCAAGAAGTTTGGCTGTGGTTTGCCAGAAATAGGCAAGTCAGTTTTCGGGGGTGTAAGGAAAAAGGGTTTTGTGTCTTTTTAAAATCCTAGACAGGAGAGTCACAAGCATGTTCACATGATAAAGAGGAAGAAAGAGAAAGAGGCTGGAGATTCTGAAAAGAGATCACTGGTGAGGTCTCAAAAGAGATAGAAGAGGATGGTTATGTAGTTGGGGAAAGAAATTTTAAGAAGGGAAGAAAATTAAAATGAGTGAAGGTATACGTTAGTTTTGTAAAAGTTATCAATATCTGGCTGGGCACAGTGCTCACACCTGTAATCCCAGCACTTTGGGAGGCCAAGGCAGGCAGATCATTTGAGGTCAGGAGTTGGAGACAAGCCTCCAACATGGTAAAACCCTGTCTCTACTAAAAATACAAAAATTAGCCAGGTGTGGTGGCAGTCACCTGTAATCCCAGCTACTTGGGAGGCTGAGGCATGAGAATCACTTGAATGCTGGAGGCAGAGGTTACAATGAGTTGAGACAGCACAACTGCACCCCAGCCTGGATGACAGAGTGAGACTCCATCTAAAAAAAAAAGGAATGTTATCAGTATCAAAATGGAGTAACATATGTCACATCCTAACAAAATGGAACCAACCTGACACCTAAATTAAGCATTGCACCTGATAACACCATGGAGGACTGGGTGGAGAATCAGCAGACAATGGCAGGGAGAGGCAGTCTGTGGACCAAGTTCAGGTGAAAGGATCACCCATCATGTTGGGCATCAGATCAGGCAGGTTCACACACTACCTGAGGAAGCTGGTCTTTGTGACAGACAAGAGCTGCTCTGCCTCTTGGGAAACACAGGCACCAGTTTTAGTGCCATCTTCTTGCACCCAAATGCTGTCCTTTAACTCATCAGTTACAGTGCTGGATCCCTCATCACTGCCAATACGGGGCTAGCAATATGTCTGCCCCAGTGAATGCAGCCGCCACGGAGCCCCAGCCTCCTCTATGGCAGGGGCCCTGTGGTGGGGAATGAGGACTTCTCTATCATTAACCTCCATGCAGTTGGCTCAAGAAAAGGATATGGTAGTTGGGCAAGGGGGCTCACACCTGTAATCCCAGCACACTTGTAATCCCAGGAGGGTCGCTTGAGCCCAGGAGTTTAAGGCCAGCCCGGGCAACATAGCAACCTGTTTGTAGGCAAAATGAGGAGTTGAAGTTCCCCGTAGGATCTTCTAGGGCTCAACCAGCCTTCATGTGCAGTGGGACTGGCAAGAAATCTGTCATCCCTGTTACCACTTTGAAGGTCTCAGTGTGTATGCAGGTCCTGAAAAGTTCAAGTCCCACCTGAAACGCAACACAGCATCATGCTCTGATTCATCAGTGATTCCCTAATCAATGCCATTGGCTTGCATTGGGACTATCTATCCCAGCCTATCCAGTGACTTCAGCAGCTGCAGAGCCCCAGCCTCTTCTTTGGCAGGGGCACTGTGGTGAGGAGGAAGGATTCCCTTATCACAAATCTCCATCCAATTGGTTCTATAAACAGATATGGTGGCCCAACTGTTGCGGGAAGTCAGGGACCCCGAACGGAGGGACTGGCTGGAGCCACAGCTGAGGAACATAAATTGTGAAGATTTCATGGACATTTACCAGTTCCCAAAATTAATACTTTTATACTTTCTTATGCCTGTCTTTACTGCAATCACTAAACATAAATTGTGAAGATTTCATGAACATTTATCAGTTCCCAAATAATACTCTTATAATTTCTTATGCCTGTCTTTATTTTAATCTCAATCCTGTTA